TACCAGGTCCAACATTTTTCAACCCTCGTTCTGGAGTGGTCATAACCAGGGATTTAATATAGAACACAGAGGACATTAGGTTATAGCTGCCTAGGGATCTTAGTTCTTCATTGGCAAAATGGAAACAGCACTTAGGCTATCGGCTGCCTAGCCGCTTTTTTTTTGAGACTCGGCTCACTGCAACCTCCGCCTCCCGGGTTCAAGCGATTCTCCTGCCTCAGTCTCCCGAGTAGCTGGGACTACAGGCGTGCGCCACCACGCCCAGCTAAATTTTTTTGTATTTTTAGCAGAGACGGGGTTTCACCATGTTGGTCAGGACGGTCTCTTGACCTCGTGATCCGCCCGCCTCGGCCTCCCAAAGTGCTGGGATTACAGGCGTCCTAGCCGCTTTTTAAAAACCCTTCCCCCTTTATTTGTACGGCAATTTGTATTTTCAAAGTGCGTTCACCTCGCATGCGCCCTCCTAACCACGAGGTGAGGAAAAGCAGGCCAGAAGCCCACCTCCAAACTCCCATTTCCTCGAAGAGAAAACTGAGGCTCGGACAAGATCTGTGCGCGAACGCCGAATGGATGGCCCTGGGGCCGATGCTCTCTCACTAAGAAAAGGCCTCCGAGACTGCCCAAGCTTCCTGCCCGGGTTCGGAATCTTATAGACCCGCAAAACTGCAAATGCGCTAACAGTCCTAAAAACGTCCACGTTGCCAGCTCTGAATTGCAAACGCCGGCAGCAGAACCGTTTAATCACAAGGTAAACGGAGAGTCGCCGCAGCTCGGCTGCCTCCTCACTGGCAAACCCAGGGCAGGCCGCGACCCGCAGGGCCAGGCTGAACCCGGCGGCCGACCCAACGCCGCTGCTGTAGCTACCTGGACGCCATGCACGATGTACACCTTCTCCGCCTCGCTCAGCGTCACGGACGCCATGCTGCCGAGCTGCCCCACGAGCCGCACGTCATCTGCGCGCGTCCCCTCCTCTGGACCGCGCCCCCACGTCCCACCCCCCCCCGCCCCGCGTCAGCGCGTCATCAACCTGCGCGGCGGCCGCTCCTGCAGCCGCGGCCGCCGCCACTGCCGGGAGAGCTCGATGGGCTTCTCCTGCGCGCCGCCCGGTGTCTGGCCGAGTCCAGAGAGCCGCGGCGCCTCGTTCCGAGGAGCCATCGCCGAAGCCCGAGGCCGGGTCCCGGGTTGGGGACTGCAGGGGAAGGCAGCGGCGGCGGCGGCGGGAGCCCCACCGGGGTCTGGGACTGGGGAACTGCCTCCGGCTTCACGGTCAGTTGGGAAGGGAAACTGGGGTAGGGGTGCAAGTTTCTGGATTCTTTCCTCTCTCTTTCAGATGCCAGTATGGACAGAATAGCTTATGATGCTTATCCCCACCCACCACTTCCGAAACATTGAGCGGAAACCAGAATACCTCCAGCCAGAGAAGTGTGTCCCACCCCCCTACCCTGGTCCTGTGGGAACCATGTGGTTTATCCGTGACGGCTGTGGCATCGCCTGTGCCATCGTTACCTGGTTTCTGGTCCTCTATGCGGAGTTCGTGGTCCTCTTTGTCATGCTGATTCCATCTCGAGACTACGTGTATAGCATCATCAACGGAATTGTGTTCAACCTGCTGGCCTTCTTGGCCCTGGCCTCCCACTGCCGGGCCATGCTGACGGACCCCGTGAGTATGTCTGGGCTTGTTTTGACCAGCCCACACGGACTTGAAATTAAAGCCACATCCAATTCCAGGAACCTGCACGGAAATGGCCTTCACTTTGCTTGGGCGAGGTGCATCTTTTCCTGAAAAGCTGGACAAGCCTGTTTCAGGCCGCAGCAAGTGCCTCTTGGTGAATATCTGTGGGTAAAGCAGTAGTGTTCTCCCAACCCTGATACCTTTCATCTTTCCTACAGGGGGCAGTGCCCAAAGGAAATGCCACTAAAGAATTCATCGAGAGTTTACAGTTGAAGCCTGGGCAGGTGGTGTACAAGTGCCCCAAATGCTGCAGCATCAAGCCCGACCGAGCCCACCACTGCAGGTACACTCACTGGGGCTCGCCTCCTCTCTTCTGCCCTAAAGGTCTGACCTGTGGGCTGTTTCAGTGTTTGTAAGCGGTGCATTCGGAAGATGGACCACCACTGTCCCTGGGTCAACAACTGTGTAGGCGAGAACAACCAGAAGTACTTCGTCCTGTTTACAGTAAGTCAGCTTGCAAATTCTGCCCTGCCCCCACAATGGTGTCTGCACTGGTTTCCTGTTTCAGATGTACATAGCTCTCATTTCCTTGCACGCCCTCATCATGGTGGGATTCCACTTCCTGCATTGCTTTGAAGAAGATTGGACAAGTGAGTATGTGCTGAGGCTTTCCTCCCTGCTCGTACCAATCCCTGTGTGCTGCTTCTCTTTCAGAGTGCAGCTCCTTCTCTCCACCCACCACAGTGATTCTCCTTATCCTGCTGTGCTTTGAGGGCCTGCTCTTCCTCATTTTCACATCAGTGATGTTTGGGACCCAGGTGCACTCCATCTGCACAGATGAGACGGTAAGCAGGTGGCTCTGCCCACCATTTCCACATTGACTGAAAGTATGATTGTTCTTGTTTTCAGGGAATAGAACAATTGAAAAAGGAAGAGAGAAGATGGGCTAAAAAAACAAAATGGATGAACATGAAAGCCGTTTTTGGCCACCCCTTCTCTCTAGGCTGGGCCAGCCCCTTTGCCACGCCAGACCAAGGGAAGGCAGACCCGTACCAGTATGTGGTCTGAAGGACCCCGACCGGCATGGCCACTCAGACACAAGTCCACACCACAGCACTACCGTCCCATCCGTTCTCATGAATGTTTAAATCGAAAAAGCAAAACAACTACTCTTAAAACTTTTTTTATGTCTCAAGTAAAATGGCTGAGCATTGCAGAGAAAAAAAAAAGTCCCCACATTTTATTTTTTAAAAACCATCCTTTCGATTTCTTTTGGTGACCGAAGCTGCTCTCTTTTCCTTTTAAAATCACTTCTCTGGCCTCTGGTTTCTCTCTGCTGTCTGTCTGGCATGACTAATGTAGAGGGCGCTGTCTCGCGCTGTGCCCATTCTACTAACTGAGTGAGACATGACGCTGTGCGTGGATGGAATAGTCTGGACACCTGGTGGGGGATGCATGGGAAAGCCAGGAGGGCCCTGACCTCCCACTGCCCAGGAGGCAGTGGCGGGCTCCCCGATGGGACATAAAACCTCACCGAAGATGGATGCTTACCCCTTGAGGCCTGAGAAGGGCAGGATCAGAAGGGACCTTGGCACAGCGACCTCATCCCCCAAGTGGACACGGTTTGCCTGCTAACTCGCAAAGCAATTGCCTGCCTTGTACTTTATGGGCTTGGGGTGTGTAGAATGATTTTGCGGGGGAGTGGGGAGAAAGATGAAAGAGGTCTTATTTGTATTCTGAATCAGCAATTATATTCCCTGTGATTATTTGGAAGAGTGTGTAGGAAAGACGTTTTTCCAGTTCAAAATGCCTTATACAATCAAGAGGAAAAAAAATTACACAATTTCAGGCAAGCTACGTTTTCCTTTGTTTCATCTGCTTCCTCTCTCACCACCCCATCTCCCTCTCTTCCCCAGCAAGATGTCAATTAAGCAGTGTGAATTCTGACTGCAATAGGCACCAGTGCCCAACACATACAGCCCCACCATCATCCCCTTCTCATTTTATAAACCTCAAAGTGGATTCACTTTCTGATAGTTAACCCCCATAAATGTGCACGTACCTGTGTCTTATCTATATTTTAACCTGGGAGACTGTTGTCCTGGCATGGAGATGACCATGATGCTGGGGTTACCTCACAGTCCCCACCCTTTCAAAGTTGACATATGGCCATCCCATTGGCCAGAATCCACAGACACACCTAAGCCTGTGGCACTGGGACAGAATAGATTTTCCATTTGAGAGGCACTTCCTGTGTCAGTCTTGTTTGAAGGAGGTGGTGATGGTGGATAGAGGTGAAGGAGGTAGGGAGTGCCCTCCAAGTGCAAAAATAACAAATATGATTATTGACCATCGGGGAATTCTCACACATTGATTTGTTTTTTAAGCAATTGCCAGAAACCCCCTTTTTTAGCTTTTGCTTGGGGTGGGGGTAGGAGTTAAGGTTTATTCAATCCTGTCCTGGGTAGGGCGAAAGTTAATCTAGCCATGTGATTTTTCAGAAAAGTAAGTGGAACATGCTGCCACTTTTCAATTCTGTCAGTGCTTCCACATGGAAACAAAATGCAATAAAATTTTTCCAAAACCTGTTCTGATTTAGCTCTCTCTTGAGGTGTTACCCTTAGTGGGAGGCCGACTATCCACAATCTACTTGAGTTTTCTCTGGTTGGGTGTTTGTTTCATTGCTCTGTCTCTTGAATGAGGATACTTTATTTTTTTTGTTTTAAAATGCATTTATGGTCCCTCTCTTGAACCAGCTTGCCCCACCAGGCCTCTTTCCTTTGCTTTCTGCAGCCTGAATCAATTCCTTTGTGCTGATGGGCTCTCCTAAGAGCTTTCCTGAGTCAGTTAACTTTACCTCGTGTCTACGGTGCTATTCATGCGATACGGGCGAGGCTGAGATGCTAAGATTAAAAAGAAAAGAATGCTGTTTTAGATCAAGTTGATAGCATTTGTTTTCCATATGCTTTTTTAAAATTTTTTCATAACATACAGCTCAGTTAGGTGTATGAAAGAAGTGTTATTGTATTAAATAACTAGAGCAGGGCTACAGCTCTGGCCCTCCCCTAGGGGGAAGAGATTGGTAATACTCCATCTTCCAGGGCATTTTTTAAAGTGAGCCAGGTTAGCTCTTTTCCCCTGGCATTTCTCAGGAATGCAGTAGATAGTGCTGAAGATGCACTGACTTTTTTTTAGTCCTAAAAATAGAAACTCCTCCTTTAAAGCTGTGCATACTATGCTTATCTTTCCAATAGAGTGGGGTTCCTTCAGATATCCTATAGGATTCTGCCTCTGGTTTTGTATAGGCCTTGGCTAGAAAGAGTCAATGTTTCTGAGCTCTCAAACCAGTTGCTCTCAGAAGATAGGAATACCCCAAGGTTCCTGGCATTTTTCCTATTTCATTTTTGTTCAGACTGATATTTTGCCAAGAGCACAATGACTGAGGAATGTAGCCATCATTTGCAGGGTAGTGATTGGTTCCCAGCCTGGCTTCCACACAGGACAGGAAGGGAAAGCATCCCTGAGCTCTCCTCAGTATTTCCGGATGTAATGAAAGAGGACATCTTTCTACACAAAGTCAGCCCCAACTTTTGGCTTGGTCACAGGAGTTCTGATAGTACTGTTTGGTGCACTCATGGGAAATTGAACCAGTCGTAGCCACAGTCTTTCAGAGCCTGGGCTCTGGGGAGTGGAAGTGAAAAATAAAGATGTGGCTTGTTGGATTGTGATCCCCAGCTTGCTTTCCTTCTGTCAACTCTGTCAGGTTTGTGTTCATAGCAACTAGACTGAATATGCAAAAGGCTTAGATCCAAGCAAATCTATAATCTATGCATATTTGCATGGGCTTGGTAATATCATGTACACAAAACACATTTGGGTAGAAGTGCATGTGCTAAATCTCCTTTTAGTCCCACCATTTTGTCTTCTTCATACTGTACTTCCTCTTTTTTGTTTGAGACAAGGTCTTGCTCTGTCACCCAGGCTGGAATGCAGTGGCACAATTAGAGCTCACTGCAGCCTTGAACTCCTGGGCTCAAGTGATTCTTGTGCCTTGGCCTCCTGAATATCCAGGGCTACAGGCACGTACTACCATGCCTGGCTAATTTTTTTGTTTTTTAATAGAGTCAGGGTCTCACTGTGTTGCCCTAGCTAGTCTCAAATGCCCGGCCTCCAGCAATTTTCCTGCCTTAGCCTCCCAAAGTCCTGGGATTACAGGCGTGAGCCACTGGGCCCAGCCCTGTACTTCTTGAAAAAGCCCCAAGTATTAGCTTTTGCTCATCTGGCTAGGCCACTTAAATAGTTAGAATCCACCGTCCCCTAATGCAGAAACCGTTTAGGTGAGGTAAATTAACAAACATTTTAAGCCGGGCGCGGACACTTCTCACTGTGGACATCCCTCACGCCTGTAATCCCAGCACTTTGGGAGGCCGAGGCGGGCAGATCACGAGGTCAAGAGATCGAGATCATCCTGGCTAACACGGTGAAACCCTGTCTCTACTAAAAATATAAAAAAATTAGCTGGGCGTGGTGGCAGGCGTCTGTAGTCCCAGCTACTTGGGAGGCTGAGGCAGGAGAATGGCGTGAACCCGGGAAGTGGAGCTTGCAGTGAGCCAAGATCGCACCACTGCACTCCAGCCTGGGCGACAGAGTGAGACTCCGTCTCAAAAAAAAAAAACAAACATTTTAAACATGTATGTGAGGTTGGCATTACACAGAAACTCCTCTCCGGGTGGGCTGGGATGGGCTTTCTCAGCCAGGCTAATGGGTTTTAAATTTCTCTCTTTTCAAGACTTGCAGTGCATCAGCTTAAAGGGTGAGCCAGCCAGTAGAGGGGAAGGCGCCCCACCTAGAAGGTGCCCTTAGATATCAAAGAAATGTGAAAAGAGAAAGATTTTGCTAGAATCCTCCTCAAAGGTGTTCTTGAGGTTGCCAGACCAGCAACGTCAACATCAGCATCACCTGAGAACTTGTTAGAAATGCACATTCTCGGTCCCCACCCCAGGCTACCGAACCAGAAACCGAGCGGGGCCCAGCAGCCCGTGTCTTAACAGCCCTCCAGGTGATTCTGACTATCAAGTTTGAGAATCCAGTTGGGGCTAGCAGGAGTCCCCCCTCAGGTGGTCCCTGATGCCTGCTGGTGATATGGGTCTTGTGTGCTGCTGGGCTCAGCATAGTGCAGTTGGGGTGTGCTGATTGTGAGACAGGCACGTGTTCCCTCCGCGGAGAAGCCACTGAGACTGCCTTCCCTCATAAGCTGCGGCCTCCCCAACAAACAACTGCCAAGACATCAAAGAAAGTCTGTATGAAGCAGATCCAAATTATTAGCCTGCCCACCACTCCTTGTGCATCTCATCAGTGGAACCCATCTCTAGACCAAGGGCCCTTTGGGTGAAGAAGCAGCCCGGAAGGGAAAGAGAAAAGAGTAGAACCAAGGGACCTCCAGATGGGAGCGGCGGCCGGTGAGTAGTCTAGAGCCAGGGGCATTGTAGCAGCCTGGATACATGACCTGAACACGTCTTGACCTTTGCTTTCTACGTGTGGGTTTCAACACCCATGTGGCTTTTTCTTGTATTCTTTAAATATGTATCTGGCTTAGGATCACCTCATAGAAGAGAAAGAATTCACAGTGAAGCAGAAACAAGCCACTGACCAGCGTACTCCCAACCTGAACCTTCTTTTTCTCACCCTCTCCCTCAAGTAAACATCTTGCTGACTTGAGCAGTGTGATTGCCGTAGCAAAGCAGAGTGGCCCCCAGGGATCCCGCTCTGTTGGGCCCACAGGAGGAGCCGATGAAGCTGATCCAAGGAGTGAGGACAAGCGCTGCAGAGGGACGTTCGCTAAAAGCCTTCTAGGGGCCGCACATGCTCTAACACGGACATAAGGATGCCCTGAATTTCTGCAGCTGAGGCCATATAGTCTGGTGACCAAGTATTTGGGTCCTGGCTTCAGTCTTTGGTTGAAATGTCTGCTTGGCTACTTATTACCGCACCTACTACCAAAATATGACCTTGAGCAGTAACTTCTTTAAGCCTCAGTTTTTTCATCTGAAAACGGGAATGATAATCTAAATCACAAAGTTAATGGAAGGATTAAATGAGGGTGATGAATAGGAATGTATAGCGTCTGGCCCTGGTATGGCTTTATAAATGTTAGCTGTGTTGGAGCTGTGCTTTTCAAACCATTGGTCACAGCCATTCATGGTTTGCAACCAGCATGTTTTTCAAGAAAAATGTTTAATGCATTACATATTGCAGGATAAGTATTGTTTTATGAAGCTTAGGGAGTTGTGTGTATATGTGTTCTGGAATGCAACAGAAAAATGTTTCCTCTTGTGGGTTACAATATAGAGGTATGAAATCTCTGATGAGGAGAGACAGTGTTATCTGGCCCGCTATGAAGAGACACATTTGCATAGGCTGCTCCCTGAGGCTCTGGCTTTCTACATCTGATGATACAGGGAGCAGGGAACAGCCTGTTCTCGTTCTGTGGGGCTCAGCTGAGTCTGTTCTGCACAGACTCTTCCTTCCTCGGGAGCCTTAGTCCTAATACATTCATTTTGGAGTGTTGGTGAGTTTGTTCACAGATCACAGCTCATGTGTCACCCAGACTGACCTGGGCCAAAAGGCCCATCACACACCCTGCAAGAGCTTCTGGTGTCGACTATGACCCCCTTACCAGGCATCAACCATTTTTGTTCGTTCTCTTGAGCCTGAAGCTACTATTACTGCTCCTCTGCAAACCTCAAGCTTAAGAACTTTGCCTGCAGGATCCCTTTAAATCCACACAAAACTCAAAATTGAGTCCTACCAGGAAAAAGCAGCCCTCAGCCCATTTTTATACATCGGATTTGTTTGCAATATTTTCTTTCTAGACTCAAAAGTCAACACTCCCTGAAAGTTTGTCGACTTTACTGCTGAAGACCTCTGGTAGACAGGCCAGGCTCTGTCTGGAATACTTTATGAGGTTGGTGAGGAGGTTGAGTATAATCCAAGAGTGCCTATCTGGGAGCATGCCACATGAATGGCAAATAATCATCCTGTGGGCTCTTGGCTTCATTCCCCTTCTCTCTGACTGAGCTCAGCCTGGGCACAGTGGTGATTTGCAGTAGAACTGGAAACCTGTTGGGCAGAAAAAAAGACACTAGTTCTGGTTCCAGTTCTGATACATAACAAGCTAGATGAGCCTTGGCCACCGTCATGGCCTCTTGGAACTTCTGTTTCTTCCCCATCTGCCAATCATCAATACTCATACCCACCTCCTCACAAGGAGGCCATAAAAACCTATGGTCATGGCTTTGAGTCCAAGTCAGTGTGGATGCAGCCAGTCTGTCATTTTTGGGTGTTTCCTCTGTAGCCGGGTCTGCCATATGGTGATGTCCCAGCTCTCGTGCTATGAAGTTAAAGCCTCTTTCTCAACAGGCTGCAGATGATCACCCAGGAAGAGAATGCAGAATGCCCAAAGCAAACCATCTCAGCTGGTCACTGCTTCTGTGCCAAGAAGGGAGGCCTGGCGAGGGGCCAGTCAGGAAGCAGCATGGCATCACATGCTCATGACCCACATGAAGGTCCCTTTAGACTTGTGTCAACAAGATCCATTTTCTGAAACAACTATTTTTGTTCTGATTATAAAAGTAACATTGGCTCATTGGTAAAACTTGGATTGTGTGAGAAGTCTACAGAAATAAATACAAATCCTCTAGAATTCCATCCCCAAAAGTAACCACTCAGACAAATGTTCTAATGTCATGTAAAACCATATTAAACCATCTTTTCTAGCTGCATAGTGTTATAGAATCATTTGCTTAACCATCATTATTGGGCATTTCTCATTTCCAGCTTTGCATTATTATAATTCAGTGTTCAAGTTTGTATTGCATAAATCTTTGTCTCAGATTATTGATTATTTTTAAACTTTTTGTGAAATCAGACTTACAAAAATGTGACAAAAACAGTACAAAGAGTTCCCATGTACCTTTCAGTCAGTCTCACCAAAGGTAAACATTTTATACAACCATAATACAAATATAAAACCCTGGACATTGGCAACACCATACCCTTAACTAATGTATGTACCTTATTCACATTTCTCCAGTTGTCCCATTAACACCCTTTTCTGTTCCAGGATCCCACACTGCATCATTTGCGATGTCTCCTTAGTCTCCTCCAGTTTGTGACAGTTCCTCAGTCTTCCTTTGTCTTTCATGACCTTGACCCTTTTTAAAAATCGAGGTGAAATTCCTGTAACACAAAATTAGCCATTTTAAAGTGTACATTTAATGCATTCACAATGTTTTGTAACCACCAGGTCTGTCTGGTTCCAAAATCTTTTCATCAATCTTTGACCCTTTTGAAGATTGTAGGGCAGGTATTCTGTAGGCTGTCCTTCAGATTGTGTTTTTGATGTTTTTCTCATGATTAGATTGAGGTTAGGCATTTGGGGCAGGAGCACTGCTGAAGCAATGTGTCCTCGTTGCACCGTATCAGGAGGCATATGGTGTTGATACGTTTCATTATTGTGATGTTAACTTTGATCATTGGGTGAAGGTGGTACGTGCAATGTTTCTTCCCTGCTATTAAGGTACTGTTTTTCCCTTTGTAATTGATAAGTATCTTATGAGGATATACTTTTGAGATCCAATTTTTTTAACTTAGAATTTATTCAAAAGTCAAGAATCTTAAATCTCTGAAATGGCGTGGGAAGAAAAAGTGCTAGATACACAGAGATCTTTCTTGAGTCATGTGAAGGAGCAGTGCCCAAGCCCAGCAAACCCACAGCAAATTCCCTTGGCTTCCAGAAGAGATGGAGAAAGCAGTGCCCCCAGTGGAGGGTCAAAGGCCTCTGTGCAGGGTGTTGTGGGCCTGGAGAGCTGGCCTGGCCATGTCTTTACCTCCTCTGGGCATCTCCCCACCCCAACACCCTTTCTGTGGCCTGGTGGCTGAGTTGCAGCCGACACCCAGAGGCAGGTGAGTTGACAGCTTGGAAGAGGCTGCAGGGTGGATCTGCTGCATGAGCAGGCCTGAGCCCAGCCTTACCTCCCCACAGTGGTCCTGTGTGCCCTCCGGCTGCCTAATGCATGTTGGCACTTGCTGTACGAGCACCCGCTTCTTCACCTCGCATGCTGTTTGTGTCCTGCACTCCTTCCTTAACCCCATCGTCCTTCTGCTGTGTTTGCAGCCCCTATCTACCCTGGTGGGAGTGGCCAAAAATATTTAGGAGGGGATCACCAGTTTGTAGTGGCCTCAGAGGATGTGTGGTCCCCCTTATGCCTCAGCCACTCATCAGCCTAGCCCCTGCCCATCATCTGGCATTGCACTTGTGGAAGGAAAGAAGGGGAGGGCTGGGTGGTGGGTGGAGAACACGTCAGTCCACCAGGCGGGCCCTGCTTGCTGTGTTCCTCCACGCTGCTGTCCACCCACACCCCAGCAGTCCTCTGAGGGACCTCCCGGGGGTGACCTGGGCCACAACAGACTGCCCACTCAGACCCCATCTTACCCATGCCGTGGACACCCCGCCCCCCCCCCCGCCACTGCTATGCTATAGCTGGGGGTGTCTATGTGAGCTGTACAGCCCAGCACCACGCTGACGATGTTCTTCATCCCCTTCTCCCTGCAGGGCATCGAGCGCCTCAAACGAAAGAACCAGCCCAGGGAGCACATGGGGAGCTGGCAGTCAGTAAAGGAGACCTTTGGTGGGGACTTCTCCCTGAACTGGTTCAACCCCTTCTCCAGACCGTGTCAGCCAGAGATCCCCAGTGACAAAGACATGGTGCGGCAGGTGACATCGCTGTCAGACACCGAAACAATGGAGGATCCATCAGAGGAGACAAAGGACGAGGACTCTGTGGAGGTGACAGATGAATAGATGCTGCTGTGGGGAGAGAAGCAAACACTAAAAAGTGCTGTCAACCTTCATCCTGGGGTTTTGGCTAAAGGGGCTTATGGGCATGGTGCGCTCCCAGCACCCCCAGTGCTTCCCTTAGCCACTCGCTTGGCCTTGCCATTTCCCCTCCTTCTTCTCTCCATGTTGGGCCAGGTCTGGGGGTCGGGAGTAGGCTGGGGACATCAGAGGAGGATGGGGGCTTTCTCAGAGTTCATCTAAGAAGAGTCTGCACTGAGACGGCTCATCAAGAACCGTTCTCCAAGACTGGGTGGCTTTCACATTCTCCGCCCAGCAAAGGGAGCTTTTGAACAGGGCATCCCAGGGGCAGAAAAGAGCTTGCCTTTGGCTTTCCCCAGGATTTCTGTCTTCTCTTGGGAAGGCTGGGCCCCTGGCTCCTGGCTTTGAGAAGTAAGGTTGTGACAGAAGGACCGGGCAGGGCTTGCCTTGGGGACCTGGGTTGGGACACTGACATCAGGGGAGACTAGCCTGGAAAGACTGCAGAGCTGCCAGCTACTCCCTGGAAAGGGCTTCCCCATGCTGCCTGCCGAAATTAGGAGGTAGAGGTGGCTGCCACATCTACCTGCAAGGGCCAGGCATGGTTCAAAGAGGACCCTGCATTAAGCTCTACACACACATGTGCAGGACATGTCCAGCATGGACAGAGCCAGAGTTAAGACAGTAGCACCGAAAATGAGCCCCCATTCCACAGACACTGGAGTCTTCACTGAGCGAGACAGCTGGGAGCTGTCCTGCCTGTGGCTACATATCTAGCCATTCACAGATGTGGATATGGGAAGGACCTCTTTGGAGCTACTGGGGACTCCCTAACCACTCGCATGAGAACTTAATTGAATGTTACCTCTTGGAGGGAGTCTAATAACACATGTAGGTAGAACTGACCATAAACCCTGCCTGTGTGTTTGAAAAGGCCAGTTCTCCCAAATTGGTGCCCATCTTGTCTCTGAAAAGATGGGTGATGGCCAGGGTCTGCTGATTGATGAATCAGATGAATCAGGAAGATAGACAAACACACACACACACACACACACCCCACCAGGATGAGTCTGCCCTCTATTCACCCCATTTGAAGCCTGTGGTGTCTGTGACCACTGCTGAAGGTCTGAGCAGCGTTCTGGTGCTCCTAAACCCCATTCCAGTGGTTGCTGAAGCAGCATCTTCTGCACAAAGCCCAACAGAAGGGTTCTTATCCCCGTTTGGTATAAGAAGTGGATTCACCACCCACTCCCTCCACGTGCCTTTGTTCCTCTCTTTGGCCCATTTCCCCAGCGTCTACTGGCGTCAGGATTGGCAGGAGCACAGGCACTCAGCAGAGCATGCCCCTGCAAGACCTCAGTGTTAGGGCCCCCCTTCCAGCTCCAGGCAAAAGGGCATGAGTCCTGGCCCCAAGGGGCCTGTGGCTGCAGTTCAGAGGAGAAGAAGGTCAGTGTTTGGAGGTGCAGCCTCAGGATGCTGAGAAAGGAAACTGGCGACCGTGAGAAAGAAAAGAGCCAAGCAGCATCCTGGTTCTTGGACAGCATCTTTGGACACTCTGTGAAGGGCAACGATCCTGCCAGAGACCGTCTCTCTACAACTGATGACCCACTAGGGCCTGGGGTTAATTGCTCAAAGGGCCCAGTGTTCACAAAGCCACCTCTGCCCTAACCCTTGCCAGAGCTCTCCAACTATGACCCACGAGAGGGGTGATGGTGGGATTCTAACATCAACAGAGCAACCAGAAAGACATTGGGCCTCCCACACTCAGGCTGCAGGCCCACTTTCTTGGTCCTTATCAGCTTTAATATTTATTAATGACGACATAGGAGCCCGAGTCAGCTGTAAAGGCCATTAACTTGCAATCTGGACAGGAAGTTGACGCTCACCACTTTGGGTAAGAGCTGCTCTGACTGTAGGGCCCCCTATTTGTTGTCCTAACCCAGAAGCAGCTCTGGGCTGCCAGGATGGTGGATGGAATACCAGAGAGTTCACACTAGGGAGGAAGCAATGCCTGCCCCCTGGAGTCTCCTAGGGGGCAGCAGTTAGAATAAGGGAAGAGGATTTGCTGGTCACTGTTTGCTGACATGGGTTTCCATGGTGAGTTCAGGCCTGAGGACAGCAGTGTCTGCAAAACCACATGGCCCTTGAGAAATGTCCTTGCACATTGGGCTTCAAACTCCTCTTCTAGGGAATCCATCTTGGCCTGAAAGCAGAGGTACAACACCAGCCCCAAAGGCAATTCTGTTTTCAGATTGGTTGCTCTGGAAAGGAAGGCTGGGGTGAGGGGGCATTTTACTTGCACAGAGGCTGACCCTGCCTCCCCTCTTCACTGACCCCATCTCCAAGGTAGACCTCAGCCATGTCAGTCCCTGTTCTGGGAGGTGCTGGGCTGGGCCACAGCCAGGGTTATGTAGGTAATTAACCTGTCCAACCCTGAGCCTCGCCTCCCCACACCAGCAACACAGTGGTCTCTCTGTGGTGACCATTCACAGCATAACATTCTGCTTAGCCTCAGACTGAAAGCATTGCAACTGATGTCAAAACCAGATGAGATCTTACAGGGAGAGAGATTGGGTGCAATTTGCCTCTTTCTTTGAATAAAAAGCTCTTTGCTCACCCTCAGTGACTGGAGTCTCCTGTTTTAATTAAGAGAT